AGTTACTGAGGAAATGTGCTAAGGAAGTTACAGTCGAAACACTGTTTTGCAGGGATTAGATTTGCTGTAATTAAGACAATCTCTATTTTTTGGTAAGTGTGGGTTTTCCCAAGCATAAATAATTTATGGGACTGTAAGTGGTTACAGCCACTTTGGAATGCAATTAGATAGTATCTTTCTGAATTTAAAGTGCATGTATCCAACAATTCTACTTCTAGGAATGGATTGTTCAGGAAATAAAACTAAGTGCCTAGAGATACATATTTGGGGATATTCCAATTGTCTCTTGTGTACCACAAGAGTAGGTGCTGTGGTTTGTCAAACCCTGCCTTAGAATGCTATGCAGTAGTTAAGAAACAGGCAGATTTCTATTGGCTGGCAGAAGAGAACCAGGATAAATTGTTGAGGAAGAGAGCAAGTTGCAGAACTGTACATATAACATGCCATTTTTATTTCACCTCCTCCACCCACTCAATGAACTTGCCAGTCTGTGAACAATAATATGTAATGTTTATAAAATTTGTGTGGGCATAGAAAGAGTTCTGGGCGGGGCACGGTGGCTCATGCCTCTAATCCCAGCACTTTGGGAGGCCCAGGCATGTGGATTGCTTGAGCCCAGTAGTTTGAGATCAGCCTGGGCAACGTGGCAAGACCCGTCTCTATAAAAAATACAGAAATGTAGTTGGGCATGGTGGTGTGCGCCTATAGTCCCATCTCCTCAGGAGGTTAAAGCTGAAGGATTGCTTGAGCTTGGGAGGCGAAGGTTGTAGTGAGCCCAGGTTGTGCCACTGCACTCCAGCCTGGGTGACAGAGCAAGACCCTGTCTCAAAAAAAAAAAAAAAAAAAGTTCTAGAAGGCTACACACCAAACTTACAAAACTTACAACAGTAGTTACCTGTGGGGAGGAAGATTAGGTCCCCTGTCCTCCTTTGAGTAACAATAAAAGAAAAAAACCTTGAAAAAATGACCTCTTGACTTGTGGAACTGTTATTTTCATAGTTAGTAGGAGTTTAACCTTGCTCTGGTCTCACCTTCTCATCCCCAGATAAAAGCTGAGGATGACCAGCCCCTCCCGGGAGTCCTCTTATCCCTGAGTGGTGGCCTGTTTCGTTCCAACCTCTTGACCCAGGACAACGGCATTCTGACATTCTCAAACCTGGTAACGTGTTCTGCAATTTACCACCTGCCTGTGCTGCTGAGGCTCAGTGTGATTATCTTGGCAGAGCCCTGGCCAGTATTACTTCAAACCCATGATGAAGGAGTTCCGGTTTGAGCCATCCTCACAGATGATCGAGGTGCAGGAAGGCCAGAACCTGAAGATCACCATCACGGGGTACCGAACCGCTTACAGGTAAGTGCCCTGGCCACCCCACTCTCTTCCAGTATCTCATTCGTGCCTGTTCTTGCCATACTAGTTGCTATGGCACAGTGTCTTCCTTAAACGGAGAGCCCGAACAAGGGGTTGCCATGGAAGCGGTGGGCCAGAACGACTGCAGCATTTACGGAGAAGACACCGTGACAGACGAAGAGGGCAAGTTCAGATTACGTGGATTGCTGGTGAGACTTGGAATGTGTTTTCTTTGGGGACTTCTAGAGAACTGACTCCTGAGTTTTTTTGCAGCCGGGATGTGTGTACCACGTTCAGCTCAAGGCAGAAGGCAACGACCACATTGAGCGGGCGCTCCCCCACCATAGGGTGATTGAGGTAAGGCATTCAGTGCTGCCGCTGCACCTGGGTCATTACTGGCATTCCCTCTTTCTCTCTCTAGGTTGGGAATAATGACATCGATGATGTAAACATCATAGTTTTCCGGCAGATTAATCAATTTGATTTAAGTGGAAATGTGATCACTTCCTCTGAATACCTTCCTACGTTATGGGTAAGTCCAGACTTTTAAGCTCCAAGTATTGTCAAAGCATGTCTGACTTTGTTTCTCCCTCCAGGTCAAGCTTTACAAAAGCGAAAACCTCGACAATCCAATCCAGACAGTTTCCCTTGGCCAGTCCCTGTTCTTCCATTTCCCCCCACTGCTCAGAGATGGCGAGGTAATGCCTGTGGCCGGATTCTACCTTCTGCCTATAAAAATAACTTCTTCCCATGTGTGCACAGAACTATGTTGTGCTTCTGGACTCCACACTCCCCAGATCCCAGTATGACTACATCTTGCCTCAAGTTTCTTTCACCGCAGTGGGCTACCATAAACACATCACCTTGATTTTTAATCCCACGGTAAGTAAAAGAGGGAGTTAAAAAAAAATCCAGTGAGGAGTGATGGGGCTCTCGGTGTTTGCAGAGGAAGCTGCCTGAACAGGACATCGCACAAGGATCCTACATTGCCCTGCCATTGACGCTGCTGGTTCTGCTGGCCGGTTACAACCATGACAAGGTAGGAAATCCAGAGGCCTCAGGAGATGGCGGCCCCTCTCTCTCACACTTTCTCTCTTTTCTAGCTCATTCCTTTGCTGCTGCAGTTGACAAGCCGGCTACAGGGAGTCGGCGCGCTCGGCCAGGCAGCCTCTGACAATAGCGGCCCAGAAGATGCAAAGAGACAAGCCAAGAAACAGAAGACAAGGCGGACGTGAGGAGGAAGGGGACAGTTGCAGTCTCACTTGGGACAGGCCACAGCCAGGGGTCCGGCCACTACCCGCCCGTGGGATAAAAGCCAAAAGCATGCGTCAGCTAACTTCAGCCTGTGCTGCTGGGCCCGCACCCCATGTCCCTTGTCACTGTGGCATCCTGCACCCATCCTCACCCCTCCGTAGAGCCCCTCGTGCAATGCAATGAATGGACCCTCCTGTCACTCTGCTGAACAGAATTTATTTTCTGAGTCAAATATAATTTATTATTATTTTTGTCAAAGAAGTATTTAAGCTGTGCTGTGGTGTGAGAATGTCATTCTTGATCTTCAGCCTTCGTTTGCAAGAAGAGTTCCAGTTGATGTGGTGTTTGGTTCCATGGCGGGGTACCCTAGGGATTCATCTGTTTTCTTCACTTCCCTTTGCATCTGAGATCCTGCTGGAAACCACGGCAACCTGTATCCACTATTAGGAGGTAAAAATCAATAAAATGGCCCATTCATTTGTGTTGTAGCTCATCATAGATGTATTTCTTGGATGACATGCACGT